AGGTGCCTCCGTGGATGTGCAACCAGGCGGGCTCGGCGAGGGCAGTGCACAGCGCCGTGATAGACAGGGCGCCAGGCAGGGCCGAGGCCAGGCTACGCTCCGGCTGCTTGGGCAGAGCGCTGCCTCCCGGGCTCCTCCGCCGGCGCCCGCCGGGCAGCCCTGCGCCTCCGGGGGCGTACATGCCCGGGGCCGCCCGCCGTCGCTCCGCAGTCGCTGCTGGTCGCCGCCGACCTCCGCGGGGCGCGCAGAGCCTGACAGTCCGGTGGAGGATAGCAACGCTCCGGGTTCGCTGCAGGTGAAGCCGGGACTGGGCTGTCAGGGTTGACACCAGAGGATAGGGGGGTGGGACCCGGGGCTGACGGAGACGGGGAGGGCTGCGGGAATTCGGGGGGCGGAGACAGGAGACTCCGGAATGGGACTGCGGGACGACAACCGAAGAGGGCCAGGGGCCAGATGGGGTCTGGGCAGACTCGAGTGGGGGGCGGAGGGATCGGGGATCGGCTACTGCTAGAGCAAAGACCCGGAGTCAGGGTCTCAGCCAGAGGATGCCGAGGGGCGGAGGACCGGGCTGGGCCGCGGGGATCGGGGACCCGTGATCTGGGACCGGCGGTTTGGGGTGCGACCTGTGCGCAGAAAAGACCCTCCCCACGCCGCCCACTGTTCCTCACCAGTCAGCAGGCCCCAGGGCTGGGATGGTGCTGCTCAGCCCAGTCACGGGCTTCTCGGCTGCCGGGGGCCGAGCGTTCCCAGGCCCCAATCCCGCAACGCCCGGACAGACCCGGGGCCGATGCACTTCCGGCTTCCTCCTCCTCTGCCTCCGCCTCCTCCGGCTCCCCGCCCCGTCCCCCGCGCGCGTCACAGCCTGGGCGCGCCGCCGGCTCTGCGCAGGGCCTCACGGGACTGGTAGTTCGAGGCGGTCCCGCGATGCTTTCCCTGCCGAGGTGAGGGGAGCGACTACAACTCCCAGAGGGTATGGCGGCCGCAGCAGTGGGCAGTTGAGTTTCCGGGGCGACCCAGGTCCTCCGGCGGAAGCGGGAGCCTCTGTCGGCCGCGGAAGCCTGGAGTGGGCGGTACGCAGACGCGCGCGGTGAGACCCGCTGTCTGCTCAGCGGACTCTGCCCGCCCCCACCTCCCCCTGCGTCGGGCCGACATGAAGGACTCGCTGGTGCTGCTGGGCCGTGTCCCGGCGCACCCGGACTCCCGCTGCTGGTTCCTGGCCTGGAACCCCGCGGGGACCCTGCTGGCCTCGTGCGGCGGCGACCGGAGAATCCGCATCTGGGGCACGGAGGGTAAGGCCCAGCCTGGTTGCGCGGCCCTCAGCGCTCCAGAGCCTGGCCTGCGCTCCGCCTTTAGGTGACAGCTGGATCTGCAAGTCTGTCCTTTCTGAAGGCCACCAGCGCACCGTGCGGAAGGTAGCCTGGTCCCCCTGCGGTAATTACCTGGCCTCTGCCAGCTTTGATGCTACCACTTGCATTTGGAAGAAGAACCAGGATGACTTTGAGGTACCCAGGCTGGTTGGGACCAGAATTATTGCTGTTAATTCTCATTTTCTTTCCCCTTTCACAGTGTGTAACCACTCTCGAGGGCCATGAAAATGAGGTCAAGTCAGTGGCTTGGGCCCCATCTGGCAACCTCCTGGCCACTTGCAGCCGAGATAAGAGCGTTTGGGTCTGGGAAGGTGAGGCCAGGTCCCTCCAGGTGGATTGGGAACGGCTCTTGGGTCCCCTTTTTCTCTCCCACAGTTGATGAAGAGGATGAGTATGAATGTGTCAGTGTTCTCAACTCCCACACACAGGATGTCAAGCATGTGGTTTGGCACCCAAGTCAGGAGGTAAGAGTCAAGCAGGGACTCTTGTGGGAAGGACATGTTGGGTTTCCTTTCACTCTTCCCCCAGCTCTTAGCTTCTGCCAGCTATGATGACACAGTGAAGCTGTACCGGGAGGAAGAGGATGACTGGGTATGCTGTGCCACCCTTGAGGGCCATGAATCCACTGTGTGGAGCTTGGCCTTTGACCCGAGTGGCCAGCGCCTGGCGTCTTGTAGTGATGACCGTACTGTGCGTATCTGGCGTCAGTATCTACCAGGCAATGAACAAGGTGAGGTCCATTAGTAGAGCTAAAGAAGACCCACGTTTAAGGGCAAGAGAAGTCTGTCTTGCAGGGGTGGCATGCAGCGGCTCTGACCCCAGTTGGAAATGTATCTGTACTTTGTCCGGCTTCCACTCAAGGACCATTTATGACATTGCTTGGTAAGACTCCATCCCCCCACCCCATCCCATCCAGGTATACCCACTGATGTCACTTTCCTTCCAGGTGTCAGCTGACAGGGGCTCTGGCCACAGCTTGTGGGGATGACGCGATCCGCGTGTTTCAGGAGGATCCCAACTCGGATCCACAGCAGCCCACCTTCTCCCTGACAGCCCACTTGCATCAGGCCCATTCCCAGGATGTCAACTGTGTGGCCTGGAACCCCAAGGAGCCAGGGCTACTGGCCTCCTGCAGTGATGATGGGGAGGTGGCCTTCTGGAAGTATCAGCGGCCTGAAGGCCTCTGAGCTACCTCGACTTTGGACAGAGTAATGACTCCCCAGAAAACGTCATATAAGACTTTACCAGCCCCTGAGAGGACCAGGAGGAGCATCCTTGACCTTCATTTAACTTGGCTCACTTCTCTTCAGACTTGGGTAGAAGTGCAGAGCCACAGAATTGCTTTCCTTCCCCGCCTTTGACATGAGGCCTTCAGTAAAGAGCTACAGAACATGAGTACATTGTTATACCACAGATTTTTCTTGCATTAGGGCACAGTGTTAAATTTTTTGGAGGTAAATATACTATTTATAATCACTATATATAGTAGGAGGGGGTATGTGTCTCAGGCTTTTCTGAAGTTGCAAGACTTAAAGAAATAATCCATCTGCATCCCAAGTCCTATTTTATAAGGATATTCATAAAAATTCCATGGTGAATCCTTGTCTGAAATAGGTCCTCCCTTCCCAGTTTCTGTGTAAGTCTTTGCATTTAAGACATCCAATCAATAATGAAGGAAATTTTTTTCTGAATGTAGGTTTGAGTGAGGGGCACCTCTGCTTTCCCTTAGCAACCCTCATATACCTCCCTGCACCGTTACGCTGTGATGGCAACTGGGGATAGAAAAAAAATGGGGAAAGACAGGAATCCTAAAAGGGAGAGTTATTACTGGCCACAAGCCCTGTATTCTCAACAGGGATGCAAATTGGTTCTTCAGTAAGGATAAAAAAAAATCACAAGCAGTTGTTTGTGGCCCTCCTAAGGCCCACAGCACATATAGTGTGTCTGTGATATTCCATTTTCATGGCAGGGAGTGATCAGGAAGAAGGCTTCCTAGGGGACTGGCGATTTAAACCAGTTGAGAAACACTGCCATCAGCAGGCAGTTTCAGACTCACTCAAGTTGTCTCTTGACAGTCACTTCTAAATGGGTTCTAATGTGACAATGGCCTCCAAAACTACAGCCTTCCCTGAAGTTTAAGCTGTGACCTTAGATTTTAGAAGGACAGTGGGGCTGTACCTAGAATAGTGGTTCTCGAAGAATGCGGCCTGCAGATCCTGGGAGTCCCAAGACCCTTTCAGGGAGGATCTGTGAGGTCAACTGTTGGCACTGTGGCATGAATCAAGGTGGTGGCAGCAAACTTCTAGTAGTTTTGATATGTCCTTGATAGAACAAATAGCAATGGTTAACTATTAAATGTTGACCTAGCCAGCGCAGTGGCTCATGCCTGTAATCCCAGCACTTTGGGAGGCTGAGGCGGGCGGATCACCTGAGGTCGGGAGTTCGAGGCCAGCCTGACCAACATGGAGAAACCCCGTCTCTTCTAAAAATACAAAATTAGCTGGGCATGGTGGTGCATGCCTGTAATTCCAGCTACTCGGGAGGCTGAGGCAAGAGAATCGCTTGAATCCGGTAGGTGGAGGTTGCAGTGAGCCGAGATCATACCATTGCACTCCAGCCCAGGCAACAAGAGTGAAACCCTGTCTCAAAAAGAAAAAAAAAGTTGACCTTGAGAATTTATAATATTCTGAGAAAACTGGAAGCATGCATAAAGCCCCTCTGCTGTGCACTGAAGTATGGGTGCCTTGAGGAAAAGCAGTTACACAGTTGAGTTGCAAGCTGAATTGGCTGTGTTCAAGGCATGCCCTTTAGAATTGAAAGAACTAGCAGATTACGGTATTTAGACTTGAATATTTGGCTGATATTTTCTGGAAATTAATGGAATGAGCCTCTCACCTCAAGGGAAACAACTGATAGTGTTGCCAGTGATAAAGCTTTCAAGCAAAAATTGGAATTTCCGAAAATCTGTACTCCACCATGAGCTTTATTGTTGGGGATATTAACAAATGTGATTTGTATAATGAAATGCATTTCATTTGGAAGAATTCAATGAACCATTTTTCCAAGTGACCAGTACGTGATGTTACAAAATCATGCATGGCTCAAAGATTGATTCAAAAGTGTAAGACAGGCCAGTGGATTTTAATGTATTAACAATATAAGAGTGCATTAAGTTTTCGGAGTCTACATTGCCTTTAAGAAACTATGACTTGTAGTAAGCCGGGCGCGGTGGCTCACGCCTGTAATCCCAACACTTTGGGAGGCCAAGGTGGGTGGATCACAAGGTCAGGAGTTCAAGACCAGCCTGGCCAATATGGTGAAAGTCCGTCTCTACTAAAATTACAAAAATTAGCCGGGCGTGGTGGCAGATCCCTTGTAGTCCCAGCTACTCGGGAGGCTGAGGCAGGAGAATAGCTTGAACCCGGGAGGTGGAGGTTGCAGTGAGTCGAGATCGTGCCACTGGACTCCAGCCTGGGTGACAGAGCGAGACTCCATTTCAAAAAAAAAAAAAAAAAAAAAAAATCACTTGTAGTCTTGGTGTGGTATCAAAGAATAGCCACAATTAGCTGAAAAGGCTATTTTAAAAACTTTTCCAACTGCGTATCTGTGTGAAGTCAACTTACTTCAACAAAAAAGTTTGGATGTAGAAGCAGCTGTAAGAATTCAACTGTTTATTATAACAAGATACTAAAGAGACTGTAAAATGCCACCCTTCTCCTTGGATTGTTTTGGAAGTTATTCTTCATAAAAAATGTTAACGTGGGCTGGGCATGGTGGCTCATGCCTGTAATCCCAGCACTCTGGGAGGCTGAGGTGGGCGGATCACTTGAGCTCAGGAATTCAAGGTCAGCCTGGGCAACATGGCTAAACTCTGTCTCTATTAAGAAAAAAAATGTTAACATTATGATTTAAAAGTGCATTAACCTTAATCTAGATAATAAAAGCTTTTTGGGGCAACCTCCAGAACTGTGAAAAATAAATTTGTTATTTAAAAAGAAAAAAAAAAAAACAAAAACCTGAGTTTCTTAGTTTTTAGTAGTG